GCCTCCCAAAGTGCTGGGATTACAGGCATGAGCCACCACACCCGGCCAGAAATAAATTTTTCAAAAGAATCAATGCCGGAAGAAATAAGATGTAGCTAAAACATCACTATCTGGGAGGAGAGGAGCATATATATGTAGTCAAAGGGAAAGGGGGACAAATCAGAAGGAATAGGGGCTGGGACCCAGAGCCAGGGGTACAGAGGAATCGCAAACTAAAAGGAGGTGAAGAGTTGAGACAATATAAAGGGGAAGAGGTAGCCCTGCTGGGCCCTGAGAGCCACAGGCGGTCTCTCGACCCATGTACCCTACAGCCAGCCGTACATGGCGTCACCCCTCTGGAGAGCCAAAAGAACCCGACTGCTGTACTCAGGTCGTTTCTCCTGTTCTTCCTCCTCGTGCTACACACGTGGAAGCCTTGGCAGTCACTGGGGGTACCTAGGACAAGGCAGTCAGCCCTAAACATTCTGAAGTCCTGACACTGCTTAATTCAGCCTGACCAGGACCCCAGCAAAACCCCTGTGGTCCGGGAGGCAGCGAAAGAAGGCTAGAGGTGGCGGGGAGCCACGGACCTGGGTTCTATTCCTGCCTCTGCCACCCCACTGCCGTGTGATATCGGGCGTCTTGCTTCAATTTCCTCCCGAGGTCTTGAGGGATGACCGGGAGACAGATCGCTTGGGTTTGAACGCAGGCTACACCAAAGCACTACGATGCGGCGTTGGGCGGGTTACTTAACTCCTGGGCCTCGGTTTTCCCTTCTGCGTGGTATCATTGTAAGGGGTAACGGAGAAAAGCCGTGAGCTAACCCCTGGTGGATGCTAGCAAGCACCGCCGTCTCCCGTCCTCCCCAGGCACAGCCTCTCCTTCCTCCACCCTGCACCTGGCAGGGGGACCGGAGGTCCCCGCGCGCCGGCCAGCGCCCCACCACCCACGCCGCCGGGTCCCGGGCGGCCTGCCGTGACAGCGGCAGTGCATTGTGGGGCTTGTAGTGCGGGACTGGGTCTGGGTGGGTGGGCGCGGCCGCAGCAGTCGCAGCGGGGCCATCTTCGGCGGGCGAGTGGGCTCGGCCTGTGCAACCCGCACCTGCGTCCCTCGCCCGGCCCGATGGCGCCGCGGCCGCTGGGCCCCTTGGTGCTGGCGCTGGGCGGCGCCGCGGCGGTGCTGGGCTCGGTGCTCTTCATCCTCTGGAAGACCTACTTCGGCCGCGGCCGAGAGCGGCGCTGGGACCGGGGAGAGGCCTGGTGGGGCGCGGAGGCTGCCCGCCTCCCCGAGTGGGACGAGTGGGACGTGAGTGCCGGGCCGAGGCCTGCGGAAGGGCGCCAGCCGCAACCTTACCTCCGCTTCCCCGCAGCCCGAGGACGAGGAGGACGAGGAGCCGGCGCTGGAGGAGCTGGAACAGCGCGAGGTGCTGGTGCTGGGGCTGGATGGCGCAGGCAAGAGCACGTTCCTGCGCGTGTTGTCGGGGAAGCCACCGCTGGAAGGCCACATCCCCACCTGGGGCTTCAACTCCGTGCGTCTGCCCACCAAGGACTTTGAGGTGGACCTGCTAGAAAGTGAGCGGACACCCTACCCCATCTCCCCGTCTAGGCTCTGAGCTGGCCCCTGGCCTCTCCTCAGTTGGGGGCAGCCAGAACCTGCGCTTCTACTGGAAGGAGTTTGTGAGCGAGGTGGATGTGCTGGTGTTTGTGGTGGACTCGGCTGACCGACTGCGGCTGCCCTGGGCCCGACAGGAGCTGCACAAGCTGCTGGACAAGGACCCTGACCTGCCTGTCGTCGTGGTGGCCAACAAGCAGGTGAGGGCTGTGAGAGGGCAGCTCGGTCCAGGCAGCTGTGTTCGGACTTCTGTGTCTCACCCAGGACCTGAGCGAGGCCATGAGTATGGGGGAGCTGCAGCGGGAGCTGGGTCTACAGGCTATCGATAACCAGCGGGAGGTTTTCCTCTTGGCAGCCAGCATTGCCCCTGCAGGACCCACCTTTGAAGAGCCTGGCACCGTGCACATCTGGAAACTGCTCTTGGAGCTCCTCTCCTAGGCTGGAGCTCTCCTGCTTGCCACCTGCCTGTCAAGACCATAGTTGTACTGCTGCTGCTTCATTGCCAGACTGGGCCTGGGGCAAGAGCCACATGGCAGCATTTCCCTTTTCCCCTCCTTTGCCTTTCAAGAGCAGGGCCTGGGCAAGGCCAAGAACCATGCAGAAGCCTTCCTGGTGAGGTGGCCGTGAAGCCGAAGCAGGGAGGTGGGTGAGACAGAGGGTGGGGAGGATAGTGTCTGGCTCATTCCAGGCTGGAATGTGGATCCAGCTTTCCCTTCTCTTACCTGTACAGTGAGATGCTCAGTGGGCTCAATCCTCCACTACAGGTCCCGGTACCTGAGGAACCAGTGTAGGTGTCAGAAATACTCCTAGAGCCTCAAGGTCTCCCAGTCCAGAAACAGTCTGGTGACGTCATGCCCTTCTCATGTGGGCAGCTTCTGAGTGGTGACACAGCAAGCCTTTGTTCCTGTCCTGCATTGTCCAGCCCCAGCTCCACCTAAGTGACTTGTGGCCTTGTGCAATCTCTGCCTCTCTGACCCCAGGGCCATTATTTTTAAAGGGAGGTGGTTTCCTAATTCGGAGATGCCTTTCCCAGCCATGGGAGTGTGAAGTGCTAGGATGAACCTGGCCATCCTAGCAAGGAGCTTTCTGAAGACCTCCCTGCCTTTCCCTGAGCCCAGGCCTGGCCTGCCAGCCTCTCTTGACTACAGAATAACTGATATTCACCCACCAAACAGAAAAAGTGAAGGCTGGGTTTTTCCCCTCTAATCTGGAGACAAGCTGCTGCTCTCGTACTAACTGTGCCAGTGCCCATGTTTACAGAAGTCAGGGGAAGGAAGGAGCCTGTGTCCCTGGGACGACAGTCAACTGGAGCTAGGTGTTGACCTCAGAACTGCATTTTATTTATTAATTTATAAGCAGAACAGGCCAGAGTTCTAGGCTCTGTTTCTAGGTGCTGTTTTCAAAACCCCAGATGACAGTCATAGAAAATTTGGAACTTAGGAAAATAGCTGGAATCATGAATGACAATGAGATAACATACAGATGTCAGTGGAGACAAAGTTGTGGGTTCCTCCTCCCACCTGGCTTTGAGGCTGTCGTCGATATCATAGTACTTTACATGGATTCACATGAACTGAAACGCCACCACTTGGCCCAGGATGTTGAAAGGGTGCAAATTCCTTCTGGGTAGATAAGAAATGACTCTGGGAGAGGATTTCCCTTATGTGAATCTAGGTAAAAAGATGGAAAAAAATTGTATTATGTGATCCTAAGGACAGGAATAGCAGACCAGCCAACGGGATGGCCTTGGGTACATCACTCAGCCTTTCTGGACCCAATTTTTCCCCAGTGAAAGCCAAGTTGGACTGAATTTCTGGAGTTCTCATCAGTGCACATTCCATAGTTCTCCAGTGCTTGGCGATCAGCCCAATTGAAGGACTGGCTCTGTACTGACACTTATTATCGGTACAGGCAAAGAGGAGCCTGTTGTCTGTTAGGGACCACTAAATCAACAACCACAAATGGATTTTTTTTTTAAGAGGAGCTGTGCACCTCAATTTGCTGTCTAGTTGAGAATAGAGATTGTGTGCCTTCATTTCATTTGACATTTACCCAGCATGCCTCAGTTCCACACCGTGACCAGTGTAAGAAGAGGAACTATGATAAAAACAGTTCAACAAGCCGCAAGGAGGGTGGGAAATTCTGAAGTCCAGAAGCGAGTGTGATCTTTGGAATAGTGGCTGCTGTGCCCTTGGGCGCCATTTGAAGAATCACTGTTCTTGAAAGTGCTGGTTCACTTTCTGCAGTAAGAAGTGATTTATGGGCTTTTATGTAAAATTTTAAGAATGACTTGGGTTTCAGAGTAGCCTTTGAAACTTTGCTGGCAGCTTTTCATTTTGTCATTGGAAGGCTAAGAGACTTTTCTCCTTTGTTCTATGAACTCCTTGTTCTTCAGGGCTTGAAGGCAAAAAAACCTTAGACAACTTTAACGAAGTTTAAAAAGTATGTTCTGTTTTTGAGCAGAAAAAAGATTCGTGAACTGGTTAGTACTTAGCACCAAAAGCAGTTCAGAATGCTCAGCCCCACAATGTGTGTAGGCTACATTTATAGCCAGAGAAACGAAAATAACTTAGGTTGCCTGATTGGCTGCAGTCTGGCATTTGCCTTACCTGAACATGTTTTAGCAGCCTTCAGCCGACGATTGACTGAAGGTTTGGCTGCTGTGATTGGCTAAAATTCGGCTACTTGTTAGAAGAACATACTTTTAGGTTAGGTTACGAGTTGTTTACACGTTAAGTTACAATTCACTGTGTACAGAGGCAGCTTTAGGCCAGACTTAATTCAGCTTCACAGTGTCCCTCATTTTGCTCAGCCCCTTAATTTTGAGAGATTGACCAAAATCCCACGCACTGACACTACCTTCTGTCACTATTTGACCTCATTATGGAACTCACAGTTTACAATGTTAAATCAGTTAGCGGATTCTGTATGTCTTCATGTTTCTGTTACTCTAACCGTAATGAGACCATTTGAGGTACAAAGGATGACTGCATTGGTGTACTTAAGACTACAACACATCAGTGGGGACCTTAGGATGGCTATCAGGAGTGTAATACCAAGAAACTGGAATGCATCCCTTAATATGAGTCTCCACAAACCAAACTGATTGGAATCAAACAACTCAAGTTCAGACGATAAAAATAGTTCAACAGCGTGCAAGCTCTGCTGCTCATAGCCTGTTCAGGGTATAATGGCAATTAAGGACATAGTTCACTATGAAGTACCTTAATTGTAAAGTGTTTGATTTTTTAGTTAGCTTTTGGTAACACAAGTCATGGTGATTGGGATACCCACTAAAAGAAACATGAAGATTAGAAAACCTTGAACAGCTAAGCTTGCTGTCTACCATTCAGGATGCCTGCAAACCAACCACTAGCTGCTCCTGCAAACACATTATGTGTTCCTTTTCCCTGAGAAATATCCTTGATGTGTTTGGTGGCAGTATCTACAGAAGCGGCAGCCACCACCGCCTTTTGAAGCTCTCCATAGTAGTAGAATCAGGAAAGATAAGCACAGCGTTCAGTTTTGTTCAGCACCATACACAAGCTCCTAGCTGGGCAAAGGAAATCTAAAGCTGCATGAAGTTCCATTACGTGTTTTTGTTGAACACAGGTGGCCTCATCCATCCATCCATCCATCCATCCATCCATCCCTCCATCCGTCCACCCGTCCACCCGTCCACCCATCCACCCACCCACCCATCCATCCACCCACCCACCCACCCATCCACCCATCCATCCATCCATCCACTCATCCACCCATCCACCCATCCATCCATCCATCCATCCATCCTTCCATCCATCCACCCATCCACCCATCCATCCATCCACCCATCCATCCATCCATCCATCCATCCATCCATCCATCCATCCATCCATCATCCACCCATCCATCCATCCATCCATCCATCTGTGGCTTCTACCTGTGCGAATCTCTGTGCTACAAAATTCTTTTCAATTTAGCATTAACTTTAATTTCCATACAGTTGGCACCTCACTGCCGCCAAAAGTGAGTCCGCAGGAACTCCACTGGAATATTTGCTCAGGGGAAACTAACTAATCATCTGTTTCAAGGTTGGTATTCATTTTAGTCTTTGACCTCTGATTATGGGGACTTTCAGGGAAAGCTGTTTGCAAGGTGAGCATGAATCAGGTGAAACAGCAAGATCTGAAGTCAGGACAGAGTAAGCAAATTATCCACAGACCTAATATGTACCCTCTGAAGCTGGAAAGTGGGGGCCACCTGGTAGCATTTGAGCAGGGGTCACTTATGTTCCCCCATAAGTCTGCACAGCTCCTAAACAAGGTCCAGTGGGCAACTTATTTTTATGTGGTCCCTTTATAGCATGCTGTAAGGGTGCATAACCACAGCCAGTGAGAAGGAACCCTACTGGATTTAACCCAGTGACATTATATAAGCAATCGCTTGGAGCCACATAGGTAGTTCCCAGGTCCTGAATATGTGGTGCCTGAAAGCATAGGTGTAGGCAGTGTTCCTTGCATAGGCATTACCTGGACAGGTTTTTTTCCATATTGGCACTTATTAATTGAAAAGGTCAGGGTACCACTTCCAATGAGTGTAGGGAAGCAAGCAGTAGTGGTGTTTAGAATATCAAGGTTAGCTGCTGGATGCGGTGGCTCACGCCTGTAATCCCAGCACTCTGGGAGGCTGAGGTGGACGGATCACGAGGTCAGGAGATCGAGACAATCCTGGCTAACACAGTGAAACCCTGTCTCTACTATAAAATACAAAAAATCAGCTGGGTGTGACGGCATGCGCCTGTAGTCCCACCTACTAGGGAGGCTGAGGCATGAGAATCACTTAAACTTGGGAGGCAGAGGTTGCAGTGAGCTGAGATCACGTCACTGCACTCTAGCCTGGGAGACAGAGCGAGACTCCGTCTCAAAAAAAAAAAAAAAAAAAGGTTAGCATTCCACTCTTCCTTTGGGGTTTCAGGGTGACTTATTGGGAAAATGGAGAGATACTGGCATTAATGGAATCGTTTCCTGATTTGAGCGTTAAGTCACAAACCCAACAGGAACTCCAGTTTCTTGCTAGAGCATTAGCCTTTGCTAAAGCCGGCCCCAGATTATGGTCCCACGGATTTTCCCATAAAGAAAGGGAAAGGATTTGCGGACAGAAAATAGGAAAGAGAGGGAGAAAGATAAGATTTTTGCGATTGCAGTGAAGTCTTCATCCACATCTAGGGAAAGCTGTTCATGTCTAGGACGTGATCTGCTTCTGGGGAAAAACTTCCCTGGTTAGCTTTACCTTAAAGTCTCCAACAGGTGTGTAGTTCCAGGAGTCTGGAGAGGTCCTTTTGAGTTGTGAGATGTGGACCCAAGGTTCGAAGCCCTGAAGTTTTACCACAGTGTGGGTAATAGAAGAACTTGGTATTGTCTCTTTCTGTGAGGTTTAAGGGCACTTTTTCTCTGATACCATCTCCAGAAGACCTAGTCTCAGGTTACAGATTGTGAAGGCTTTGATGGTCCTCTGTGGGTCACAGAAAGTTTATTTTATTTTGTCAAAATACAGTGTGACATAATGCATTACAGCTTTGTAGTATTTAGTGGCATCAGCATTTAGGAGAGTAGGAACTACGTGAAGTTCTGTTAGGAGCACAGGCTTTCTAGTAACTATTTCATAGGGGTCAATCTGTGTCTGTCGTAGGAATGGATCTGATCTGCTGACCAAAGGCAATGGTTGGCTTTCTTCTTCAGAGATCAGAAAAAAATGAAATTCAAAGCCAATGGTGGTATCTTTGGCCAAGATAATCCAATCGATTCAGTTAATTTTGCCAATTTTAGTTTTAAAATATTTGTCCTTTTGACCTTTCCAGAAGACTGAGGGTGAAAGGGACAATGGTAGTACCACTGTGTTTCTAACACTTTATTTAGCTGCTTCATAGTTTGTCCAATAAAATGAGTTCCTCTGTCACTGGAGATTTTTCCAGAGATGCCCCATAAAGGAAACACATGTTCTTATAACTCCTTAGCTACTGCCATAGCATCAGCTCTCCTACACAGGAAAGCTTCTATCCAACCAGAAAACATGCCAACTATTACAAGAACATACTGATACTTAATTGAGGGTGGCAGTTGAATGAAGTCCATCTGTAAGCGTTCAAATGGTCCATCAGGTGTTGGTGGAAATACACCACTTGGAGTTTTTATTATCTTCCCTGGATTATGGGTTTGACAAACCAGATATTGGTTATAACCCATTTCAGCATTTTACAGTGGTCACACTATCAGTATTTTTTATAATCTGGATCATCTTGCTCATTTGTGAGGTGCAGAGGTTGTTTTTTGTTTTTTTGTTTTGAGACAGGATCTCACTCTGTCACCCAGGCTGGAATGCAGTGGTGCAATCATGGCTCACTACAACCTCCACCTCCAGAGATCAAGCAGTCCTCCCACCTCAGTCTCCTGAGTAGCTGGGACTACCAGTGTGCGCCACCATCCCCAGCTAATTTTTTGTAATTTTTATAGAGAGGGTTTTATCCTCTTGCCCAGGCTGGTCTTGAACTCCTGGGCTCAAGCTGTCAGTCCAGCTCAGCTTCCCAAAGTGCTGGGGTTATAGGGAAGAGCCACCGTGCCTGGCCAAGTGCAAAGCTTTTAACAATAGAAGTTTCAAGGGCTCAGGAAGGACCAGGGGGCCATCTAGGCTCTCCATGAGTTCACGCTTAACATTATGTTTACGTCTGTCAGATAACAATTTTGGTTTTCCACATCAGGTGCATTGCACTGTTAGATGGGTCATCATAAAGGTCATCAATCTAGTGGCATTCATTCAATTTGCACATCCTAACTGTTTCAGCACTATCTGATTTAGCATGAAAATCTGCCAGGGCAGTCCCTTGATATTCAGGTTCAGCTTTCCATGTATGGGCTTCAATCTTATAAGAATTTGTTATTTATTTTTCACCTTTACTCAAGATAGCTTGGAACTTATACCAATTTGTGATGGCAACAGGATAGTAGCAAGTTCATCCACTTGAGTCTGTTTTTAATAGGGGCTCCACTAGAAGTGAGAAACCCTCTTTGTTTCCATAACATGCCAAAATTGTGGACTGCAAAGGCATGTATATATACATAGCATGTCTGCTATGTATATAGCATTTTCTGATTTCCCTTTAGCTATATGATAAGCTCAAGTGAGAGCAAAAGTTCTGCAGTTTGAGCTGACTGAAACTGGGAAGAGTCCGCTTTTTATTAACTCATTTTGGGTTTTAATGACATATTTTGCCAAAGAATAATTTCAAATGGGGGCCGGGCGCTGTGGCTCACGCCGGGCGTGGTGGCAGGCACCTGTAGTCCCAGCTACTTGGGAGGCTGAGGCAGGAGAATGGCGTGAACCCAGGAGGCAGAGCTTGCAGTGAGCCGAGATCGCGCCACTGCACTCCAGCCTGGGCAACAGAGCGAGACTCTGTCTCAAAAAAAAAAAAAAAAAAAATTTCAAATGATGTTGGTCTACTTGCTGAAAAATGCTGGGTTTGACTGGAATTTAATAGACTTTCCACAGCACGTGGAACTTGCAAAAAAAAAAGTTCACTCCCTAAAACCAGATCAGATGAACCCTTTACCAATCTGGGGGTTGCTGCCACTGCCTTTAAACAATTGGGATATGCCTTAGCTATGGGGTCTAATTGCAGGCCATGATATGTGATGGGCCTGTGCTTTCCCAACTATGTTCTTTTTTATGTATGTATGTATGTATTTATTTTTTGAGATGGAGTTTTGCTCTTCTTGCCCAAGCTGGAGTGCAGTGGTGTAATCTCAGCTCGCTGCAATCTCCGCCTCCCAGGTTCAAGTGATTCTCCTGCATAAGCCTCCCGAGTAGCTGGGATTACAGGTGCCCGCCACCACGCCCAGCTTATTTTTTGTATTTAGTAGAGATGGGGTTTCACCGTGTTCGTCAGGGCTGGTCTCGATCTCCTGACCTCAGGTGATCCACCCGCCTCGGCCTCCCAAAGTGCTGGGTCAACTATGTTCTTGAGTAAGAACTCCTGATGCCTGATTGTTATGTTTATGAACAAACAAGGTGAAGGGTTCAGTATAAGTTGGAAATCCTAGAGCAACCATATCTGTTACTTTCCATCCTGGTTATATTTCTTAATTAGACTGCGAAGTTCTGAATGAAGTCCTTTTTAAATAGAGCAGTTAATGCCATTTCTGTCTCTGCAGGTTTCACAAGTAGTGTTTCTAAATGAGCTCTATAATCTGAAACCGGTTCATCTTTCTTTTGCCCACAAGATTATGTGATTGACCAATCAATTTTTTGTGGAAAAGCCCTAGGGATTGAATTTAAAAGATCTTCAGCAATTCTTCCAGTTCCTTTTTGCCTCCTCTTGGGGTTTTGGAGTGGTCTTTAGTATCCTCAGGCTGTTGCCATTCTGCTCCTGCTGTCAATTTTCAAGCTTCACCAGTATCATGTGAATAAATTGGTAAAGATTAGAGAGTCCTGAATCATAAGCTCTTATGAGGATTCTCAATTTTCCAGTACGTTTTTGAGTATTTTCTCTTGGATTAGTTAAGTCTTTATGATGGCTCTAAGCTCAGCTTTAGACCATGGAGTAAAAGTGGTTACAGCAGGCAGGCTGGTTGACTAGAGAGTCTCACTTTGTAAGGCATTTGTCCAACTTCCCCTTTTTCATTAGCCTCAAGGAGAAAAGGTAACTGAGCAAAAGGGTTACTGTACTCAAAGCATCGAGGCAAAGAAGAGACAGAGAAGGAGCAATCCAGGTTCATGTGCTGCATGAGCCTTTCATTTGCGTTTTGTAAAGAATCTTTTAGGCAATTTTAGATTTGTATAATCCTTTAGATGCCTCTGCATACCGATTTAAAATGCATCCCGTTGTTTTTGTGGCGTTTTCGATCCTTTCTTTTCTAATGTGTCCCATAAATAAACAGTTTTATTTAAAGTTTCCTCATCGTGGCCATTTTAATTCTAAGTTGTTCCTAGTAAGGTTAACCTGTTTTTCTAAAAACAAGTTCTGGGTCCATAATTTTGGTTTTTTTTTTTTTTTTTTTTTGAGACAGAGTCTTACTCTGTCACCACCCAGGCTGTAGCGCAATGGCACGATCTCAGCTCACTGCAACCTCCGCCTCCCAGGTTCAAGCAATTCTCCTGCCTCAGCCTCTCAGCCTCCCGAGTAGCTGCGATCGATCACAGGTGTGCACCACCGCCCAGCTAATTTTTGTATTTTTAGTAGGGAGGGGTTTCGCCACATTGGCCAGGCAGGTGAGGTGATTTGCCCGCCTCGGCCTCCCAAAGTGTTGGGATTACAGGTGTGAGCCATCACACCCGGACTTGTTTTGTTTTTTGAGATAGAGTGTTGTTTTGTCGCCCAGGCTGGAGTGCAGTGGCGTGATCTCGGCTTACTGCAACCTCTGCCTCCAGGGCACAAGAGATTTTGCCACCTCAGCCTCCTGAGTAGCTGGGACTACAGGCATACACCACCACACGCCCAACTAACTTCTGTATTTTTTGTAGAGATGGGGTTTTGCCATGTTGCCCAGGCTGGTCTCAAACTTGTGAGCTCAAGAGATCTTCCTGCCTCAGCCTCCCAAAGTGCTGGGATTACAGGCATCAGCCACCACACCCAGCCCCATAATTCTTACATATAAAATTAGATGGAGTCCCAGACTCCTTGGATTGAAACAAACCCGTTATCAAAAGGATAACCTACCCAATGCCTCTAACTGGATCCATCCAGTTTATTATGGGATGCAGTCCAATCCAGGACCCAGTCCAGTAAAAATTGCTCAGATAAACTTGGAGAGCTCAAAACACAAATTTATGGAGCTCAGAATCCTAGGAAGAACTCACTATGACCTCCAGTTGCTGTGAGGGGTCAGTGGGCACAATGGGCCCTGGCAGATACCTTTTTTGCATGGTCACTCAGTGCTCCTGGAGGTTGCTGAAGTTATACTTTGGATCCTACTTCTGACACCAGTTTGTTAAAAGAAAAATTTTATAGACAAGTTAACTTTAACAGAGCAGAAAAGGGTTCATGAACCAGGTAGTGCTCAGGACCAAAAGCGATGGTTCAGAATGTGTGCAGGCTATATTTATAAGCAAAGAAACGGAATTGGCATACAGAGATAGCCTGACTGGCTGCAGTCTGGCGTCTGCCTTCTTTGGACATGTTTTGGCAGCCTTCAGCCTATGGTTGGCTGAGATCTGACTACTTGTTACAAGAGTAGACTCTTACATCAGGTTGCAGGGTGTTTACACATTAAGTTAGGTTATAATTCACTATGTACAGAGGCAGCTTTAGGCCAAACTTAACAAAGGTCACCTTTGGAACCAGCACTAATTGTTGAGGGGGTCCCTGGGGTCCCTTTTTACCTAATGAAGATCTGTCTGAGTCTAATGAATATATTGTACAATTTTTAAAGTCCCCAGTTGTGGGAGGTGAACTTGAAGAATAAAGTTTCATTATGTTTACTTGAGCTGCTTTTATCAAGACCACTCTCAAA